TGTGCTGGGCCCAACTGCTTGCCGAGAATTATCATTAGTACTTTTTCTCTGTTCTCCCAGAGATGGTTTTCAGTTCTGTTTGGGTGTGATCACAGATAATGAAGTGAAATGCGGCTTCCTTGTCATGAACCACCATCATGCTCATTTACTGACTTGAAATAATATTGAGATCTCAATATGGAAAGGACAGCGGAGGAGGTGGGAAGACATTCCATTTTAGAAACATCTGTGGCTTATACAAGAGAAGGCACAACAACTAGGCCACTTCATCAATGTGATTCAAGTTAATGTGAGAAGTTGGACCATTGCTAAGACCATTTTCTGCCCAAAACTTCCTGCCTTTTTACCTTTCACTAAACAGAACCTTTGACCCAAATACAACCCAGGCAGAGGTTATTTAAAAATGCACTTTGGGGCCGGGCGTGGTGGCTCATGCCTGTAATCCCAGCACTCTGGGAGGCCAAGGTGGGCGGATCATGAGGTCAGGAGTTCGAGACCAGCCTGGCCAATATTGGTGAAATACCATCTCTACTGAAAATACAAAAATTAGCCGGGTATGGTGGTGGGCGCCTGTAGTCCCAGCTCAGGAGGCTGAGGCAGAAGAATTGGAAAATTTGTTAAGAGGGTTGATCTCATGTTAGTAATTACTTACCATAATTACTTAAAAAGCACTGTTTGCTTGTAAGTTTCTGGTACTGCTGCTTACGATTTTTGTGATTTGAAGCAAATAGGTTAAGTTCCTTGAGGCTTTATTTTCTTATTTGTTAAAGGAGGTTAATAAATGTTTTCAGCTATCATTTCTTGAGTGCTTATAATGTACCAGGGACTGTGACTAATTCATCTTCACCAACACCTCCATGAGCTATGCCCTATTACAATAATTATTTTACAAACGAGGCACTAGAGGCTAAGAGAGGTTAAATAACTTGCCCAAAGTCAGGTAGATAATGTGGAGCTGATATTCAAACCAGCTGATTGACTTCTAAGCTGATATTCTTGTTCTTTCTTTCTTCCATTTTTTTTTTTTTTTTTTTTTTTTTTTAAAGAGATAGGGGTCTTGCTATGTTGCTCAGTCTGGTCTTGAACTCCTGGCCTCATGTGATCCTCTCGCCCTGGCTTCTCAAGTAGCTGGGGTGACAAGCCTGTACCATCACGCTACTCTTAACTGTGACTATGCTTGATTACTCTGTTTGGTCTTGGCATATCTGAAAATAAGACCCAGAGAGGGAAAATGCTTGGCAGACATACCCCACAAGAAGAATCACCTGAGTTATAGTTCTGGAAGGGTCTTATGTGTAAAAGACCTGCTGACATATGTATACCTTGAGGTAGGGATTCCCAATCCCCAGGTGGTGGACCTGTACTAACCCATGGACTGTTAGGAACTGGGCGGCATAGCAGGAGGTGAGCGGTGAATCAGCAGTACTGCCTGAGCTCCACCGCCTGTCAGATCAGCAGCATTAGATTCTCATAGGAGTTCAAACCCTATTATGAACTGCGCCTGGGAGGGATCTAGGTTGCATGCTCCTTAATTGTCTTCCACAAAACTGGTCACTGGTGCCAAAAAGATTGGGGATTGCTGCTTTAGGGTGACAGTTTTCTGCAATTCAGATACAAGCTCTTTGTATACAGGACTTGAAGAAGCCTGTTTTCCACCATGAAATAAAACAGGACCTAGGTGGGGTTTCTTTAACAGTTTACTTAGTTGGCACTAAGTATGGCATTAGGCAAAAGGCAGGGGAAGGTAGATTATGTTGGCATGGTCCAACAGAAATATAATGTAAGCCACATATGTAATTAAAAATTTCCTACTAGTCATGTTAAAAGTAAGAAACAGGTAAAATTAATTTTAATAATATATTTTATTTAACTCATATCCAAAATATTATAGTTTCATCATATGATTAATATTAAAAAAATGTAATATTTTATGTATTTTTTCATATTAAGTCTTTGAAACTCCACATGCATTTTGGTTTTCTTTTTTTTTTGAGATGGAGTTTTGCTCTTGTCACCCAGGCTGAAGTGCAATGGTGTGATCTCGGCTCACTGCAACCTCTGCCTCCCAGGTTCAAATGATTCTCCTGCCTCGGCTTCCTGAGTAGCTGGGATTACAGGCACCTGCCACCACGCCCAGCTAATTTTTATGTTTTTACTAGAGACGGGGTTTCATCATGTTGGCCAGCTGGTCTCAAACTCCTGACCTCAGGTGATCCACCTGCCTCGGCCTCCCAAAGTGCTGGGATTACAGGTGTGAGCCACTGCGCCTGGCCTCCATGTGCATTTGATGCATACTGCATGCATTTCCAGTGGGACTAGCTATGTTAAATGTGCCCAGTAGCTATGTATGGCTGGAGGCTATCATATTGGATAGTCTATTAGTAGAAAAATATATTAAGACAGCCTTGCAGATAGCTCCTTATGCCCGGACCCAGAGTTTGGAACGATATATATAAAAATAATTATTATTGTTTCAGTTAACAACAGGGACTGTAAATGTAGTGGGTTCCAGGTTGAGAGTGCTAGAAAGAACCATAGCTATTTTATCTAACATTCACCCCCCCATCCCCATTTTTATAGGTGAAGGCTTGTATGCTCAACAACATGTGTGAGGTCACACAGAGAGTCATTGGCATCGTCAAGACTCAAACCCAGTTGATCTTTCTGGTACATTGTATTGTGGACATGGCAAAAAGTGACCTCACCTCCTTACTGTCTTCTTGTTTTGTAGATGATGAACCAGGTGGAAGGGCAGCAGAAGAACCTTGTGCACGCCATTGAGTCCCTGCCAGGGTCCGGCCCCCTCACTGCCTTGGACCAGGACCTGCTGCTCCTGAAAGCTACCTCTGCTGCCACCCTCAGCTGCCTTGGGGAGTGCCTCAACTTGTTACAGCAGAGTGTGCACCAGGCGGGCCAGCCCAGCCAGAAGCCAGGAGCCTCGGGTAAGACCCCCGGGGGCTTGTCCATGTTTGGGATACTTGGCATCATTCTAGGTCTTTATTTCAGAAAACATCCTGGGATGGCACGGGTCCAAGTCACATTCCACAGAGCAGCTGAAAAATGGGACACTTGGCTCTTTGCCATCAGCCAGTGCCAACATAACCTGGGCAATTTTACCAAACTCTGCTGAAGACGAACAAACCTCACAGCCAGAGCCAGAGGTAAGCGTGCAGTCCTCTCAGTGCATTCATGGGCTGGTGATTTTTATTGATTATTTCATTTTAGCCAAACTCAGGCTCTGAATTGGTTTTGTCTGAAGATGAAAAAAGTGACAATGAAGATAAGGAAGAGACGGAATTGGGCGTCATGGAGGATCAGCGTAGTATAATTCTTCATCTCATTTCACAACTCAAACTTGGAATGGATTTGACCAAGGTAGGTTGGCATGTCCCCTGGATTTGTGGTCAGATTGTCTGACTTTGTGTCCTTCCAAATGCAGGTGGTGCTTCCCACCTTTATCCTGGAGAAGCGATCTTTGCTGGAGATGTATGCAGATTTCATGGCGCACCCAGACCTACTGCTGGCCATCACCGCTGGGGCCACACCAGAGGAGAGAGTCATTTGCTTCGTTGAGTATTATCTCACAGCCTTTCACGAGGGCCGCAAGGGCGCTTTAGCCAAGAAGCCCTACAACCCCATCATAGGCGAGACATTTCACTGCTCCTGGGAAGTTCCCAAGGACAGGGTCAAGCCTAAGAGGACTGCTTCCCGCTCTCCTGCCAGCTGTCACGAACACCCAATGGCCGATGACCCTTCCAAAAGCTACAAACTAAGGTTTGTGGCTGAGCAAGTGTCCCATCACCCACCCATCTCCTGCTTCTACTGTGAGTGCGAGGAGAAGAGACTGTGCGTCAACACTCATGTATGGACCAAAAGCAAGTTCATGGGCATGTCCGTGGGGGTCTCTATGATAGGGGAAGGTAAGCCATGTCGTATGTTGGAGTTTGGCTCTCATGCCTAACTCTCCCTCCTCTCTCCCTGGAGGTGTGTTGAGGCTCCTGGAACACGGGGAGGAGTACGTATTCACCCTGCCTAGTGCCTACGCCCGGTCCATTCTCACCATCCCGTGGGTGGAGCTCGGAGGAAAAGTCAGCATCAACTGTGCCAAGACTGGGTACTCAGCGACAGTGATATTCCACACGAAGCCTTTCTATGGAGGGAAAGTCCACAGGTAGGAGCTGGCCGGAGAGACTCTGGCTTTGTAAAGTGTGTACTCATTTGACTCATTAATTCAGGGTTACCGCAGAAGTGAAGCACAACCCAACCAACACCATTGTTTGTAAAGCCCATGGGGAATGGAATGGTACTTTAGAGTTCACCTACAACAATGGAGAAACCAAAGTCATCGACACAACCACACTGCCAGTGTATCCCAAGAAGATCAGACCTCTTGAGAAGCAGGGACCCATGGAGTCCAGGTGAGAACCGGGCTGTGTCTTCCTCTCCAGCTCTGATTGTTTCCTCTCCTCCACGCATCCCCAGGAACCTCTGGCGGGAGGTGACCCGATACCTGCGGCTGGGGGACATTGACGCAGCCACCGAGCAGAAGCGGCACCTGGAGGAGAAGCAACGGGTGGAGGAACGGAAGCGCGAGAACCTCCGCACACCATGGAAGCCCAAATATTTTATCCAGGAGGTAACTCTGCCGCCTGTCATTGGTCCCTTGCCCAGGAGAGAACTTGTCCTGAGAGGGTAGATGGGTTTTTCTTGCTGAGCCCCCAAGACTGGATAAATACCAGGCAGGGGAAGGGATGGACTAGGGCAGCTCGGTTCTGACTCCAGCTTTGGACAAGGCTTCAGGACAGGTTTTCTGCCACAATATTCATGAAACCTTCTGGAGGGCAGAACTGAGCAACTGACACTTCCCCTCCAGTATCCCTATGTCAGAAAAGCATGTCAGCCTGCCTGTGAGGGATCGCGATGGGACTGCAGACTGGATACTGTTCTATTTTTAAAAAGAAAATCATCATGGCACCTGTTAGATCATCTTTAGTAACAAATTAGTTGAGGAGTGCCTCACAGGCCATCTCAACACCTGGGTGGGCTGGAGCCCTCACTGATGAAGAATTGCCTTTCAGAGCTTTGCCTCCTGTGGGCCACAAGGGCTAGTCATGCAGGGGAAGGCCAGCCTGAGTCCTGTGCCTAAAATGCTGTTGCTGTCACCTGCAAATGTGACACTAGAAGCTAGAAATAATATCTGGGCAAGTGGGCAGGGCACTGTGTGCCCAGCTGAAGCCCTTATGCTCTTGAAGTTGTGGAGGGATTGGGAAGCACTCTGAGAACAGAATTGGAAATTATGAAAATGTAGGAGCCACACGTCTTAAAGCAGGCCCACAGGAACCCAGCAACATCAATGAAGAGCAGGCCGGTGAGGGCTGGGGCAGATGCCACTCATCTTCCAGTGATAAAACAGATTGTCTAGTTGTTCATGAGGAGCCAGAAATCTAAATTTTTATGAGAAATCTCATATTTGCATGGTCAAAGATTTAAAAAAATTTAAATACCAGTAGGCAATCAAAATGTATCTGTGGGCTTTCCTTAGCCCAGGTGCTGGTAACCCCTGACTTCTGCTACAAAGAGGGATTATTCTGTCTATATACGAGGCTGAGAAGTGAGTTAGGGCAACATAGTAGGTAACTGGGGTGGATTCATGGTTAAGAGCAGGAAGAGCAGGAAGCCACCACTGTTCTCCCCAGAGTCAGGCTGTGGACTGAAGGAGATTTCAAGGTTGGATTCTGGTTCAGACAGGAAAGCTGCCTGGAGAAGACTTTGCCTTTATGGGTCACTGAGTGGGGACCCTGTGTGGGAGCCCTGCCCAGGTGAGGTAAAACCTTGAAAGATCCTTCTGTGAGGTTAGCTCCCTTTTCTCTTGAGGGAGCTAGTAGCTTGAGAGAGCTAGTTTGTCTGGCTTCTGTGGAAGGCTGTGCATTAAACAGCAACAACAACAAGAAAAAACATTTACAGTTCTTCCTGAGTTTAAGAAAAGCCAGTATGCCCATAACAGAAGGGCTGGGAACATGTAAGGAATAAGAGTCATCTGAACACCAGCACAGTTATTCAGTATAGTGCCTTCTAGTCATAACTAGATGGTATTAATACCATTTTAATTCTTGCCTTTTTCTCACTTGATATTTGATTGATGGTGTTTCTTGTGTGTGCTGATTTGTTTGTGACTACTGCCTGCTGGAGAGAGCCTTTGTTGGGTGTTCCCCTGTGGGCTGGAAGTCACTGGTATGCACACCCTTGCCTTTTCTTTCCCCTGGCCATTCATCTAGCTACTCTCCTTTTCTCTTGTCCCACTGTCAAAGTGCTTCTTTTTTTTGGCCAAGTAATCAGTCTCGATGGAAGCCAACCAAGCTCCCCTTTTATTTTGCTCATTTCTTGGGGTTTCCTCCTGCCATGCCAGGGTAGGAAGGTCAAGGTCATCTAGATCTCCAAAGAGCAGCTGGGCTGAGGAGGGGTACTGAGGCCAGCAGCCTGGCCTGCGTGTGAGGTATTAAGACACGGCAGACACACAGAGTGGCTGCGGTTATCCTTGCTTCCCCTTTTCCCTGTTGAGAGGTCTCCATGTAATAATGCCTCCTTTCTTCTCTTGCAGGGCGATGGCTGGGTATACTTCAATCC